AAAAATAAATGTAAATATTTCTATTCCACTATGAAAATGCATTTACCCAGGAAGATAAGAAGGGTTGGTTTCTGGCTGTGCACTGGGGAAACATTCCCTCTCTGCTTCCCTCTTGGCAGCTAACTGTATCCAGTGTTTTCAAAGGGAGTTGGAAGTTTCTAGGGAAAATAACTCGAAACATGTTTGGTAAACTGGATAGGGGATAGAAAATAGGGAGTTAGTGAGGGAGAAGGGTGCTGATGAAAGAAAATTTCCACAGGTACATTTTGCTAAGTGGTAGAAAGAATTCACGAGGAGCAAAGAATAAGAATGGCATGGTGCCCTGGATTCAATAGAAGACCTGGGGGTCAGAGTAGAGGAGTTTTAAAATCAAAAGTACCTAGGCTAGGCGCGGTAGATGACAGCCTGTAATCCCAGCACTTGGGGAGGCCAAGGCAAGTGGGTCACTTGAGCCCAGGAGTTGGAGACCAGCCTGAGCAACATGGCAAAACTCTGTCTCTACTAAAAATGCAAAAATTAGCCAGGTGTGGTGGTGCATGCCTGTAGTCCCAGCTACTCGGGAGGCTGAGGAACAAGAATCACTTGAACCCAGAAGGCAGAGGTTGTAGTGAGCAGAGATTGTACCACTGCACTCCAGCCTGGGTAACAGAGCGAGACTCTGTCTCAAAAAAACAAAAACAAAATAAAAAAAGTACCTAGTGAGTCCCTAGCCAGTCAGTAGTGTGCTTGCTAAATAATTAAAAGAGTTGTCACCCAAAATTGTGTTGTTTTGTGGGGGCCCAAGAAAACCTTCTGGGGACCCTCTAAGAAAGCATCTCATAGTGGAAGGGACTTGTTTCCCTTCTCGTTGAGCCAAGGAGTCCAAGTCAGAATGGCAATACACAGAATGGAACAGTAGCCAGAAGCCTAGTGGCAGTTGAGTGATCTGGGGATCAGAGATTAGCAGAACTTCACTTTGGCCAACGGCCAATGTAGAGAAGTGCTCCACTGGCTTGATAAAACAGGTTTGAGCAGCAGCCAAGTCAAAACTTACAGAGCAGCAGCCTCGAAGAGAGCAAAGAGGGAAGCGTGGGCATCTGGGACCTCCAGAGACTTGAGCTGGTGGACGGAGGAGAGGAGACATTTGAAAGGAGGTTGATTTTTTATAGTTACAGGGGTGGGAAAGCCCCAACCTCCAGCTCCTTGTCCCTTGTCTAGATCCTAGTCATTCTCTACAACACAGTTCAAACATCGCTGCCTCAAGGAAACCCTGCCTCACCACATCATCAGCCCTCAGCTTCCGTCCCAGCCCCGGCCAAGTGATCTTCCTCTCTGTTCCCATGACTCTGGGAAATCAGGTATTTACTAAATGTATTACTACATTTATCATGGTTCTTCTCCCATATTTTCCCTTCCCTCCAGCCTTTGCCATCAGAATGTCTGACCCTAAGCCTACAACAGATTAAAGTTTGTAACAGTCTCAAAGGCAAAGCAGAAGCCCGCATTTCCCCTGAAGTGTTAATGGGAAGTCCTCCAACAAAAGCCAAGATCTCATTTATTTTCTGCCTTGTTTACTAAAGAATTACTTTCTTCATTTAGGTTCCTTCTTCCTTTCTCTTCTCAGCATCCTTAAAACCACAGGTGAGTGAGCAGGCTTCTCTCTTCTAGGAATGATGTTATTTTTTACTGTATTTTATCTTGCCAGTGTTTGTCAAATATATTTAACCATGGTTTGTGGGGGCTTTTTGTTTTTTGCTGTAACATATTTCTGCAAGACATTCTTTTTGAAATGTTGAAAGACAGTGGTGACTGAGCCTGCCAGATTATCTGGGACATAAGCTGGAACTGGATCTAGTACCTGTGAACAAGTGTATTCTGACTTGATATTGACAAATAAGGAAAAGTTATTACTGGATGCAAGTTCTGGGAAGACTATAGCAGTATCTGTCTCTGCTCTTGGAGATTGGAATGCAGAACTCTGCAAGGAGGAACATTCTATCTCCCTGTCATAAAGAGTCATTAGCAACCACCTGGTGCAGGTCACAAGCAGGGAGAGGAAAGACTGCAGAGTCTTTCGTTCTTTCTGGTGCAGCTTAACTGATTTGAAGAAGCCGAAGAAGAAAATCCAGTAGCACGGTTAAGACTTTAGCCATGGCATCTGTATCATACCAAAAGCCAACATCTACTACTGTGGGAAAACAAATGATTTTTACAGGTAAATAGTTTTTGTGTTTGCTTTCACAAGGAGAGAAGTTTTAAGTACATTTTGTCTTTTAAAGGTCCAGACTACATAAAGGATTATTTACCCAAAATTCATCAGCACACCTCCTATGTAGGAGAACAGCATCTGGCGTTAGAAAAAACTGGAGATCTCAGATATTTATGGAGGCCTGCCTCAAATAGAAGCTTGCCAGCAAAATATAAACATGAGTACGTCAGTGAAATTGGTTGGAGAATACCACAGTATAATTTTATCAACAAATCAAGACTGGGGAGTGGCTTTCATATCAAGGTATTGCTCTTAAATTTATGCTTTTCATAGTAATTATGGTACATTAATTTTCTTCCTTTTACAGTATGAAGAACTAAGTCAAGCTTCTCTTGATTCAATAACCCACAGATATCAAAACCCATGGTAAGCAAATATGAATATATTTTTATTAATTATCCATTTCAGAACCAATTTGTTCCTATTCCAGGCAACCAAAACCTCATGTCCTGGATATGCAAGGAAAACAGAGTCGCGCTTCTTTTGCCTGGCATATGAGTGCTTTCGAGGACACTGATCAGAGAAATTCCAAATGGGCTATTCTTGTTAGGCAGTGTAAGTCATCATTGCCAAGAGCTTCCAAACCACCTAAGCTGCCGAAGCTACCAAAAAAGGAAAAGGTATGATGTTTTGCTTTTCTAAATCGTCATAGATGAAGTCTAATATACATTACTTCTCTTACAGAAAAGGAAACATTAACCTCTAAATCAGCATAACTCAACCTGCTTTTAGAAGGAGAAACTGCCTACTACTGTATAACAAAAAATAAGATCATAATAATCCACAAGTGCTTCTCATATTGCCCCAGGACAGATGTCTTGCAAGAGTACGCTTCAGCTTAAAGCCCAAATAAACAGTTTGGAAAAAAGGTGTTGTCAGTCTTTGCAACCATTAATATTGTTTCATGAAACTAATTGTTATTGACTATCATACTAATAGTAGCTGTTTACTGAGTGCTTATAACATCTAACACTATTCCAAGTGCTTTACATTCATTCTCTAATATAATTTCATAACCATAGGAGATAGGTTCTATTATTTCCCCAGCTTTGCAGATAAGGAAATTAAGGCTTTGAAAGAGTACATGGTTAGGAAGTAGCAGAACTTGGATTTGACCCCAGGTTATGGGGCTCTAAAGCTAACATATATGGCTTTTAAAGTATTTTATAATATTGGCATGGTGCTTTAGCAGTAAAAAGCAGTTATATCCCTAATTTTCAGAAGATTCTCACAGCACCCTTGTTGAACAGGTACTATCTTTCTTTTACAACTAAGAAAGCTGAGGTTCGGAGAGACTCGG